GCCTTGGTTCACCCCGGGGCCTTTCACTTGCAGGAGGCAGGGAGTTCTCTGATGGCAGTTTGAGTTGGATTTGCTGCAACTAACAAAGCCGGCCAGTGGACCTCTCCAATCTACTGGGACTCAAATAAATCCAAGTGATTGTTCTCCCTCCATTCCAGGAAGGAACACCAGCCAGCCGTGGAACCTCAGGTGCAACAGAGACGCCAGGAGATACTAGTGCCCAGCAGCCTGCGGCAGTACCAATGAAGCCAGAGAGGGCTTGGTGGATGACAAGGAGGCCTGAGTAGACCGCAGGTGGGTCTGAGAAATGGGCTTAGGTGAGGCAGGTCTTTGAAGGATTTGTTCTTAATCATATGCGAGATGCTCAAAAGGCTGGATGCCTGCTTTTGTGGGTGAAGAGCAAGAAGAGAAAACAGGTTGTACACATACAGATGCAGATGGAGAGACAGAGAAAAAAAAGGAAGAAGGCAGAGAAATGCACCAATTCTTGAGCTGTATTATCTCTGGACCTTGGGATTGTGGGAGGCTTTATTTTACTACTGATTTTGCCTACACTGTTTTCTCAATTTCTAGTTTTCTACAAAGATGATGTGTTAGCTTTTTCACGCATTAAGATTAAAATTTAAAACAGACCACACAATAAATATTTCTTTTAAAAGGAGAAATATGCCCTGGGGAAGCTCCCCACGCAGCTGAGAGCCTGGCTGGTTGCATTTCGGCTTCTTAGGTGCCAAGCCTACTAGTGCCCCGGGGTCCCAGCCAGCGGCTCGCGTTTCCTCCCCCTTGCGCCGCCAGTCTGGTTGCCATGGAGACAAACCTTGCTGCGCAGAGACTGCCGAGCCGCAGGCAGCGGAGCTGGAACCCGGCGAGCCAGCCTCTGCAACAGGCTGGGGGCGGAAGGAGGAGCCAGGCGAAGCGGCGCCTCAGCTGAGAGGACCGGCGGACCCTGCAGAGGCCCCCTGCCCCTCTGGCTCCGCCCCCACCCGGGTCGCTAGAAATACAGCCGTAGCCCCGCCCACCGCCCACTGCGCTCTGACCCAGACCCGGCTGACCCACCTACCCGCGATCCTGCCCATGGCTGACGGGCTCTTTCGGCGCAGACCCTGGGGTCTCGAGCAGATTCGCCCGGACCCCGAGTCCGAAGGCCTGTTTGACAAGCCTCCCCCGGAAGACCCTCCCGCTGCCCGCGGGCCCAGGTCGGCGTCGGCCGCGGGCAAGAAGGCTGGTCGGCGCGCGGGCGGGAGGGCGCAGGGGGGCCGCGCCGGGCAGCCCCCGAAGGCCGCATCGCGCCCCCCGCCCAAGAAGGAGGCGCCTCCACTGGACGAGGGCTGCTATCTCGACCATTTTCCGCACCTCTCCATCTTCATCTACGCAGCCATCGCCTTCTCCATCACCTCCTGCATCTTTACCTATATCCATTTACAGCTTGCCTGAGTGGCCAGCGCGGGACGGGGTGGGCGCAGGACCGAGCGGGGAGGGAAAGGGAAAACGGGGCTCGGCATTTTGTGTTTTAGAACAGCGCTGCACCCCCTTCATGTAGCTTTCGATGCTTGTTTCTTTCCGTCTTTGTTGTCACTATCTTTGTCTATCAGTACGAAAGTACAAAGTAGCTGCCGGCAATGAAATAGGGGTGCTGTTTGCACCTGCAGGTTAGGGGTGGAGGCGTTTAGAATTTTGGGGTGTGATTGAGCCCCGTTTATAATTAGAATGCCCCTGGACCCCTACCACTCTGTGACGTGGGGGCACGCGCAGGGATCCCATCATTTTGTGTTTGGGGAGCTCAGAGTGCGCCCAATCTTGGAATCTTTAAGGGATGAGCCAGACCCAGACCCGCGGCCTTCTAGAGAGGGTCCGGCAGGGAGGGTCGGCGCCCTGGCCCGGGGTGGGCCGGAGCCCTGTGATGCTGCATCGCCCCCAGGAGGAGCCAGCTGTGCCCCAGAGTTGGCGCGGCCGAGAGAGGACAAGAGCGCGCAGCAGGCGAAGCTGGAGGGCGGGACTCGGTAAGTGGCGTTCGTCGGGGTGTCGTGCTGCGCTGACCACGACTGTGTGTTTTTCCTGCCTTAGACTTTGTTGTCGCTGCCCGGAGGAGTCGAGACTGGTACCCGGAGGAGCTGTCTCACCAGGAGACCACGTCCTGGAAGTGTCCGGGACTCGCGGGACCTGTGGCTGCAGACCCCGCCGGCACGCAGGCCCAGAGCTGGCGCACTCCTGAGGATGAGACTCTGGGGGCCCTAGCCGGGGTCCACGGGAGGGCTGTCCTTGGGGACTCTAGGATGGCTTCGTTCTGGCCCGGCTCACTTCTGGAGCTGTGAGACCCAAGACAAAAGGGGCTGAGGGATTTCTCATTGACAAGAGTTCGTGCGGGAAAACCACCTGATCCCTAGGGATTTGTCATCTTAAGACTCAAAAGGCTTAATACCAGGAACCACCTTGGCAAGATATTTACCCACCGGCCATCTCTGTTTACTCATGAATGTTAAATGTTAAAACGCAGCGCTCTAACCCTGCATATTATTTACTTGCAAATGTCTGTAATCTGTAATTGTGATGCCTCTGATGGAATAAATTATCTTTTTCAGTCTCCTCTATATTCAGTTCTCCATTAATTTCCAACTCTTCT